GTCCCAAGTAGGGGAAGACTTAGGATGCCTGTAGCTGGGAGGGAAGGGAAAGAATTGGCCTCCACAAGGCCTTTGGCCATCTCTGAGAGTCCCCTGGTAGGAAAGTGAAGCTAAGAACCCTTTCGAGGATGGCCAGTACCTTAGTTTGCAAAGTGTTTTAAATTCCTTTTTTTTTTTTTTTTGAGATGAAGTCTCACTTTGTCACCCAGGCTGGAGTGCAGTGGCACTATCTCAGCTCACTGCAACCTCCGACTCCCAGGTTCAAGCGATTCTCTCACCTCAGCCTCCCGTATAGCTGGGATTACAGGCACCCGTCACCATGCTCAGTTAGTTTTTGTATTTTTAGTAGAGACAGGGTTTCACCATGTTGGCCAAGCTGGTCTCGAACTCCTGACCTCAGGTGATTCACCCGCCTCAGCCTCCCAAAGTGCTGGGATTACAGGCGTGAGCCACTGCGCCCAGCCTGAATTCCTTATTGTACTGGAGACTCAACAACAGCTATGTGAAATAGGCAGCAGTGTACCCTTTTTTACAGGTAAAGAAACTGAAACTCAAGTTAAATGAGTTTTACAGACTCTTAGAGGTGGGAGGATTTAAAGGTCCTCTAGTCTGCTCCCTTCATTTTCCTAGGTTTGGAAACTGAGGCTCAGTGAAGTAATGCGATTTGACTGAGGTGCTAGATCCATCAGAGGCAGAACCCAGGCATCCTCCCTTGTGAGTGTGCTTTTTACAGCCCTGTGTCAACTTGCTCCCAGGCAAGCCCCAGGTCTCTACCTTGGACCCAAGAATTCTGGTCTCTAAGGGAGTTGGTCACCTGCTCACACCACAGACGCCATCACCCCACCCCAGGGCTCTGACATCACCTCCCCTGACCAATGAATGAAGTCCAAGCAAAGGGTGAGGATGTGAATGTCAGCTACCTCCCCCACCCTAGGCCCTGTGGTTGCAAAGATGCTCTAACAGGAAGTGGGTTAAGGAGCTGCACTGCTTCCTGCCCCCTAAAGCTGAGCGGGGCGAGGAGGGCGAGTGCCAGGCTGGGCCACGAGACACAGGACACAATTTCTTGCCAGGGTCCTGGTAGCTTCCTCTTCAACAGCCACTTCCGTGTGGCCGGGGCCCCAGGGGCAGGAGCTGCTGCCCGTTGCCCAGGCCACCCTCCACCCCCAATTGGGAGCCCTGCCCCCCTGGGGCCGGGCCAAGCCCAGCAGCTGGCTGGGATCCCATGGGGGACTGGTAGGGCACAGGTCTTGGGGGATAGAGGTGACCGGGCCAGTGCCCTGGGGCTCTGGCCATGAAGTCTCGGCAGAAAGGAAAGAAGAAGGGCAGCGCAAAGGAGCGGGTTTTTGGGTGCGACTTGCAGGAGCACCTGCAGCACTCAGGCCAGGAGGGTAAGGAGGCCGGCTCAGCTTCTGCAGGGTGGTTTCTATGTCTCTGCCCCGTCTGTGTCCCCAGTGCCCCAGGTGCTAAAGAGCTGTGCAGAATTTGTGGAGGAGTATGGAGTGGTGGATGGGATCTACCGCCTCTCAGGGGTCTCCTCCAACATCCAGAAGCTTCGGTGAGTCAAACAGAGTGGGAGGGCTCTGTGACCTACCACTCCTGACCACACCGCGCCTCCCCAGGCAGGAATTTGAGTCAGAGCGGAAGCCAGACCTGCGTCGGGATGTTTACCTCCAAGACATTCACTGCGTCTCCTCCCTGTGCAAGGCCTATTTCAGAGAACTGCCGGATCCCCTGCTCACTTACCGGCTCTATGACAAGTTTGCTGTGAGTTGAGAGGCCGAGGGGTGGAAGACAGGTGATTCCTGCTTCTTGCACTCTTCTCAATCAGGAGGCTGTAGGAGTGCAATTGGAACCTGAGCGCTTGGTCAAGATCCTAGAGGTGCTTCGGGAACTCCCTGTCCCAAACTACAGGTATGTGACACTCCATATCTGCCCAGCAACCTCCCTGTGTGATCCCTGCCCCCGCTTTCTGCAGGACCCTGGAGTTCCTCATGAGGCACTTGGTACACATGGCCTCATTCAGTGCCCAGACCAACATGCATGCTCGCAACCTGGCCATCGTGTGGGCTCCCAACCTGCTGAGGTAGGTGCCTGTGTGAGCAGTGTATGGGGATCCTGAGGGGGAGAATAATTCCACATCTCCACAGGTCTAAGGACATAGAGGCCTCAGGCTTCAATGGGACAGCGGCCTTCATGGAGGTGCGGGTACAATCCATCGTCGTGGAGTTCATCCTCACACACGTGGACCAGCTCTTTGGGGGTGCTGCCCTCTCTGGTCAGTGTCCTTCCTGCCCTCCACATATCCCATCCTGGCTGGCCAATTCCTTTTCTTTTCCCAGGTGGTGAGGTGGAGAGTGGGTGGCGATCGCTTCCAGGGACCCGGGCATCAGGCAGCCCCGAGGACCTTATGCCCAGGCCACTGCCTTATCACCTGCCTAGCATACTGCAGGCTGGCGATGGACCCCCACAGATGCGGCCCTACCATACTATCATCGAGATTGCAGAGCACAAGTAAGGCCTCCTTCCTGGGCCTTCCTCCCCTGAACCTCCAATTATGCCCCTCCATTCTTTGTAGGAGGAAGGGGTCTTTGAAGGTCAGGAAGTGGAGGTCTATCTTCAATTTAGGTCGCTCTGGCCATGAGACTAAGCGTAAACTTCCACGGGGGGCTGAGGACAGGGGTAAGTCTGGGGAGATGGGGGGAGCTCTGCTGGCCCTGGCTCTACACACATCCCTGTCTTACAGAGGATAAATCCAACAAGGGGACACTGCGGCCAGCCAAAAGCATGGACTCACTGAGTGCTGCAGCTGGGGCCAGTGATGGTGAGTATAGGGGTGCATTTCTGTGTGTATGTATTGCCTACCTGGCCCTCTTTTTCCTCCACAGAGCCAGAGGGGCTGGTGGGGCCCAGCAGCCCCCGGCCAAGCCCATTGCTGCCTGAGAGCTTGGAGAACGATTCTATAGAGGCAGCAGAGGGTGAACAGGAGCCTGAGGCAGAAGCACTGGGTGGCACAAACTCTGAACCAGGCACACCACGAGCTGGGCGGTCAGCCATCCGGGCTGGGGGCAGCAGCCGTGCAGAACGCTGTGCTGGTGTCCACATCTCAGACCCCTACAATGTCAACCTCCCGCTACACATCACCTCTATCCTCAGTGTGCCCCCGAACATCATCTCTAACGTTTCCTTGGCCAGGCTCACCCGTGGCCTTGAGTGCCCTGCTCTACAGCACCGGCCAAGCCCTGCCTCTGGCCCTGGCCCTGGCCCTGGCCTTGGCCCTGGCCCCCCAGGTGAGGACCCATTGATTGACCAAGACTAGGAATTGTATTCCTGGGACTACTTCTCCCCCAACAGATGAAAAGTTGGAAGCAAGTCCAGCCTCAAGTCCCCTGGCAGACTCAGGCCCAGACGACTTGGCTCCTGCCCTGGAGGACTCGCTGTCCCAGGAGGTGCAGGACTCCTTCTCCTTCCTAGAGGACTCAAGCAGCTCAGAACCTGAGTGGGTGGGGGCAGAGGATGGGGAGGTGGCCCAGGCAGAAGCAGCAGGAGCAGCCTTCTCCCCTGGGGAGGACGACCCTGGGATGGGCTACCTGGAGGAGCTCCTGGGAGTTGGGCCTCAGGTAAGGAGAGCCGTGCTGGGTTTGGGGGTGGCCCTGGTCCTGAGTCACAATGCTGTGCCTACAGGTGGAGGAGTTCTCTGTGGAGCCACCCCTGGATGACCTGTCTCTGGATGAGGCACAGTTTGTCTTGGCCCCCAGCTGCTGTTCCCTGGACTCCGCTGGCCCCAGGCCTGAAGTTGAGGAGGAAAATGGGGAGGAAGTTTTCCTGAGTGCCTATGATGACCTAAGTCCCCTTCTGGGACCTAAACCCCCAATCTGGAAGGGTTCAGGGAGTCTGGAGGGAGAGGCAGCAGGATGTGGAAGGCAGGCTCTGGGACAGGGTGGGGAAGAGCAGGCATGCTGGGAAGTTGGGGAGGACAAGCAGGCTGAGCCTGGAGGCAGGCTAGACATCAGGGAAGAGGCAGAGGGAAGTCCAGAGACCAAGGTGGAGGCTGGAAAGGCCAGTGAGGATAGAGGGGAGGCTGGGGGAAGCCAAGAGACAAAAGTCAGATTGAGAGAAGGGAGTAGGGAAGAGACAGAGGCCAAGGAAGAGAAGTCCAAAGGTCAGAAGAAGGCTGACAGTATGGAGGCTAAAGGTGTGGAGGAACCAGGAGGAGATGAGTATACAGATGAGAAGGAAAAAGAAATTGAGAGAGAAGAGGATGAACAAAGAGAGGAAGCCCAGGTAGAAGCTGGAAGGGACCTAGAGCAAGGGGCCCAGGAAGATCAAGTTGCTGAGGAGAAATGGGAAGTTGTACAGAAACAAGAGGCTGAGGGAGTCAGAGAGGATGAGGACAAAGGACAGAGGGAGAAGGGGTACCATGAAGCAAGAAAAGACCAAGGAGATGGTGAAGACAGCAGAAGCCCAGAAGCAGCAACTGAAGGAGGAGCAGGGGAGGTCAGCAAGGAACGGGAGAGTGGGGATGGAGAGGCTGAGGGAGACCAGAGGGCTGGAGGGTACTATTTAGAAGAGGACACCCTCTCTGAAGGTTCAGGTGTAGCGTCCCTGGAGGTTGACTGTGCCAAAGAGGGCAATCCTCACTCTTCTGAGATGGAAGAGGTAGCCCCACAGCCACCTCAGCCAGAGGAGATGGAGCCTGAGGGGCAGCCCAGTCCAGACGGCTGTCTATGCCCCTGTTCTCTTGGCCTGGGTGGCGTGGGCATGCGTCTAGCTTCCACTCTGGTTCAGGTCCAACAGGTCCGCTCTGTGCCTGTGGTGCCCCCCAAGCCACAGTTTGCCAAGATGCCCAGTGCAATGTGTAGCAAGATTCATGTGGCACCTGCAAATCCATGCCCGAGGCCTGGCCGGCTTGATGGGACTCCTGGAGAAAGGGCTTGGGGGTCCCGAGCTTCTCGATCCTCTTGGAGGAATGGGGGTAGTCTTTCCTTTGATGCTGCTGTGGCCCTAGCCCGGGACCGCCAAAGGACTGAGGCTCAAGGAGTTCGGCGAACCCAGACCTGTACTGAGGGTGGGGATTACTGCCTCATCCCCAGAACCTCCCCTTGTAGCATGATCTCTGCCCATTCTCCTCGGCCCCTTAGCTGCCTGGAGCTCCCATCTGAAGGTGCAGAAGGGTCTGGATCCCGGAGTCGTCTTAGTCTGCCCCCCAGAGAACCCCAGGTTCCTGACCCCCTGTTGTCCTCTCAGCGCAGGTCATATGCATTTGAAACACAGGCTAACCCTGGGAAAGGTGAAGGACTGTGATTAGGACCACAGCCCTGGGCAAAGGGGACCAGCAAGTTGTCTTGAATCTCCAGGGTTCCTGACTAGCTGTCTCCTCTGCAGCATGAGCAGCTGTAGTGCCCAACTCTATAGGCTTTGGCCCTCCAGCTTCTCTCTTTGACTGTGGGAGGCACTGCCTTGGTTGGTTTACCTGAACTTGTCTCCGACACAAAGCACTTATCTCTTAGGAGATTCCCAAGAAAGTCAACAAGATCTTGTTCCCAGGGAGTGGGTCATTGGCCAAAGGGAACATAAGGTAGGCAGAAAACTTAAAAGAGTTTGTTAAAGTGAAGACTGGAGAAATTCCTCCCTTCCTCTGAGCTGTGAATCTCTCTTCATGAAAGCCAAAGGTAGAGACAGGGAGGACAGGGCCAGGTTAGGGCCTTCCACACACAAACACTTCTAGAGTTGCCCATTCCTGTTATGTTCTTGGACCCTAAGATACCTCCTGTCCCTTTTAAATCCAGATTAAGAGAAACGTCCAGGAAGAGCTCTTTGAAGCCCTCAATATTTGTTGGAGGGACTGGACTCCTCTCCAGCTCCCCACCCTCTGCCTCCAGTCACCATGTGCAAGAGAGGTCCTGTACAGATCTCTCTGGGCTCTCCTTTCTCCTTTGGAATAACTTGTTCCTATTTCAGGAAAGGGAAATGGTGTCACTCAGGCCCTGGGACTGCTTCTCCAGCCAGGCTGGGGCCACAGGTCCCACTCTAGTGAAGGTCAATGTCTCAGAATAAAAGCTGTATTTTTACACATAGTGTGGAGTCTCATTATTCTTATTAAAG